GACCCTTTCCTTCCTCCCAGGCCTCCAGGCCGTAAGCATCGAGAGAGCCTGAGTCCCCGCGACCGCGTATGGCAGCGTCGGAGTCAATCCGCTGGAACGCCTGCCACAAGATGAAAAACAGCCAAGAGGAGCAAGGAACAAAAAAGACTGGTTCCGATCCCGGTGAGGGTCACTTCCAAGATCGGCCTGGCATTACCTGGTACTGGGACAGGGCGGGCTCTTCGCCGCCGCCGCTGGGGCCCCGAAGGCGAACGACTAAGAAGGAGCTGTCTTCTCCGTCCCACAGGAAAAGCTCTCCGCCGAGGCCAAAGACCACGTTTCTCGTCAGCAACTGCGGCGGCGGCGACGAAGGCAACGACGAAGAAGCTGGTTTCTCAGCTTCGGTTGGACTCTGGTTTTTCAGTCCCTCCCGGAGCCGCAAGAACACGACGTGGTTAGGAAGCCAGGTCTGCCACAGCTCGCCGTCGCCCACCGGTCCCTCGGCGGCCGCCATCTTGGCCCAACTGCTCCCCTCACTCCAGTTGCTCAGCCCGCCGCTGAGCACAGCCAATCCGCGGCCGTCCACTCACTGTTTCGGCCAATCACCGAGCAGACGGCCCGGAAGCTCGAGAGGCTCGTGCCAGGTCGGGGGGCGAAGGCGAGGCCAGCCCACCAAGCAGGGGCGTCACCAAGGGAAAGCCAATCACCATTATTTCTGAAGCCCAAGGGGGCGGGACGAGAAGTCAACATAATGGTGGTGCTGCTGGAAATCTAGCACCTGGGGAGAGCCTGAGACTTGTGTATCTAATTGCCTATTGGACACCTCCATCTGGGTAAACCCAGGCATCCAGAACTTTCCCTCAAGACTTACCTCCCTCAGTGCAGGTCGGGCTGGCCTCACGCATTTCGCTTGGATGCCTAAATCTGTCTCCACGTGGGGCCGGTCGATAAAACAACACTTCCCAGAATACGCTGCGATCCATTCGCGGTCTGCACCCGGAAAGTACACCTCCCAGGGGTCTGTGCGCGCCTCCAGGGAACGGGTCTTGTGGCTTTGTCTCCCGCGAAGAGGAGATGGCGGAGTCGTTGAGGTCTCCGCGCCGCTCCCTGTACAAACTGGTGGGCTCGCCGCCTTGGAAAGAGGCTTTCCGGCAGGTGGGTATGGGGTTTGTGCAGTGGTCTACCCTTTTTCCCCCCCAATCTTGCTCTTTTTTCCCAGAGATGCCTGGAGAGAATGAGAAACAGCCGGGACAGGCTCCTAAACAGGTACCGCCAGGCTGGAAGCAGTGGGCCAGGGAATTCTCAGAACAGCTTTCTAGTTCAAGAGGTGATGGAAGAAGAGTGGAATGCTTTGCAGTCAGTGGAGAATTGTCCAGAAGACTTGGCTCAGGTCAGGCTGGGCTATGTGTTTTCAGGGAGGGGCAAACTTCTGATGCCGCTCCTTTCTCTTCCAGCTGGAGGAGCTGATAGACATGGCTGTGCTGGAGGAAATTCAACAGGAGCTGATCAACCAAGGTAACCCCTAGTGGTAGTCCTTCCTTACCTGTGGTGAAGCCCTCCAACTGCCTTTGCCTTGCAGAGCAGTCCATCATCAGCGAGTATGAGAAGAGCTTGCAGTTTGATGAAAAGTGTCTCAGCATCATGCTGGCTGAGTGGGAGGCAAACCCACTCATCTGTCCTGTATGTACAAAGTAAGAGTTTTTAAAACCTTTTCAGCATTATTATGATGCTCTGGGATCCTAATTCTGCTTCTAGGTACAACCTGAGAATCACAAGCGGTGTGGTGGTGTGTCAGTGTGGCCTGTCCATCCCATCTCATGTGAGTGTTCCACACACAGATTTCATGATACTCTGAGAGGAGGTTGAACTTTTTTATTTTGTAGTCTTCTGAGTTGACAGAGCAGAAGCTTCGTGCCTGTTTAGAGGGTAGTATAAATGAGCACAGTGCACATTGTCCCCACACACCTGAATTTTCAGTCACTGGAGGAACAGAAGAAAAGTCCAGTCTTCTCATGAGCTGTCTGGTAAGCGTCTCCTGGGACCCACTCTGTGGTAAGAGGGACCTGTGGTTGGTTTTATTCCCACCTTGATAGAAATAATGACCTATAAACAGGTAAATGTTTAATGCAGTTTATTATCTGAGGAATTTACCTGCATAGAAAAGTGAAGGTAACAAGTCATTTAGACTCAAAGGCCAGTCAGAAAGAAGGGAAGAGGCAGCATGGGATCACGGCAAGAGGATTGGTCTGGGAGTTAGGACGCCTGGCTCCACACCTGCTCTTCTTTGATCAGTAGTAGTGGTTTTGGATTCAGCTGGTCATTTCATAGTCATAAGACCCAGATAGGCCATGCTGGCACCACTTTTGCGGAAGGAAACAGGGCAGAAGCATAGCAGGGCAGCATTAGGTTTGTCTGTCAGTGGAGTTTTTACAGAGGTCCAAGGGCTATTCGCTAACCTGAGTGACAACTGAGGTGTGAGGGCCAGGAACACAAGTGGGTAAGGGAACCACCTGTCTTAGAAGCGTGCTATAGGAACCAATATCTCTTATAATCCATGTCCTTTCCATATATGTGTATGTATGTATGTACATGTGTATATATATCACACAAACACACATAAAACCAATATGATACGTATTATTATTGCTTTTAGATCCCAGGCAGGGGGAGCCTTGGGATTAGGAGCACACTGTACTTCAGGAAGTTCATAGCCATGGCTTTCTACTGGGAATTTAGAATTCCTTCATGGCCCTGTCATTCCAAATGCAGTTAACCTACAGAGGTCATTTTTATTATAAGCAGCATTGCCTGGTAACAGCCATTTCACCTTTATCAAGTTTCTTCCATAGGTATTCTACTCATTCATTAAAAAAAAAATGAATTGAGGACTCATTAACATTGAGAAATACACATCTCTCACAGAGCTCAAGCCTTGGGTTGGTAATAAGAGAACAGAATAAACAGGCAGTACCCTGGAGAGCTGTACAAGGAGGGCTTATGGGAGTTCAGAGGAGGGTGATCTCCTTTATGGTGACACCTTCCTGGAGGAGGCATTTAACTTGGCCTTGAAGCATGGAATCGATCTGGACAGACATGGAGATCTGGTGAGTTGTGGGGGTAGAGCTTAAGTGGAAGATCCCCACATAGAAGAACAAGGCAGAGAAGCAGGAAACTGGAGTATATACAAAGAGCATCTTGTTCTACTTAGCTGGAGCATTAGGTTCATGAGGGAGAGGATAGTTCCTGTTAGGAATAGGAAACAGATTCAGAGAAGTGATGTAATCTGGCCAAAATTTTACTACTAATAAGCGATAGAGCTGGTGTTAGACCCCAGGTCTTTGTGGTTCCAGTGCCCCTGCTGTTTCCTGCTCCAGGCTCAGGCCTTGGTGGAAGGATGCCATTTTCCATCAGCTTGTATGGAAAGAGACATAGCAGGTGAAAGTTTAAATAAAACCCCTCACTACTTCCTGTTGACTACAAGCATATGTTCCCTTCTGTTCCAGCTA